ACTTACAAAACGTAGAGCAGAGTTTCTCGGACTCTAACTCCTGACCTCAAGTGATCCGCCCGCCTCAGCCTCCCAAAGTTCTGGGATTACAGGCGTGAACCACCGCGCCTGGCATAGAGCAGGGTTTCTCAACCTCTGCACTGTTGTCATCTGCCGGATAATTCCCTGTAGTTGGGGGGTTGGTCTGGTGCCTAGTAGGGTGTTCAGCAGCCGACTTGTGACTTGGCCTCCACCCACCAGTTGCCCCCCGCCGCCACCCCCCCACCACCACCATTTGAGACAACCAAAAATATCTCCAGATGTTACCAAATGTCCCCCGGGGAGAAAACTCACTCCAGGCTGAGAAGTACCACATTAGACGTGTTCTAACAAAAATTACCTGTAACCCTCACCTAGAAATGTAAACTTTTTGTTTACATAAATAAAAATTACAGAGCACGGCTACATTGAACTTATTGTTCCATAGTCAGTTTTTTCTTCACTCAGTAATGCAGCATTAACATTTTCGTTATGTGATATCCCTCTACAGGATGAGTTTTAATGGATGCTGGTGCTAACATCGTATGAAATTGAGGTAGGAGGCGGGACTCTGACACCAGACCAGATTGAGGACTAGCTAATCATCATACTTTACATAAGGAATCCGTAGGATTGGAGAGTTGATTGTTTCAAATAAGGCTGGTTTCCTTATTTGGTTATTTCCTTAGAATAATAACTCCAAATCTGATTATTTCCTTAGAATACATTCTTATGAGTAGAACTGCAGCTCAAACTAAATTTGGTGCTGTCCAGTGGTATGGCGATGGACTTCAGAACATCCTCCACTCTTGCCCTCACCCCACAAGAACCCTTTACTCGGGATCCATTCTCACGCAGTCTTCCTCCCCGACCGCCCCGCGCGTCCGCTCGGCGGGATGACAAAGACCGCCTCGGGTGGGGTGGTGAGCAGTACCGGCCTCCTCCAGCAGGGGGCGCTGTGGGATCCGCCGCTGTCCGGGACGAACCAGCAAGCCGCTCTCGGTCCACACACGCTCTGTCTGCCTGCCCCGAGTCCCCCGGGAGGCCGCGGGGTTTGGGGAAGTGTTTCTAGGAGACGGCGCTCACCGGCTGCACCTGCGCCGTTGACGCCACCGGGGCCGGCAGACAGACCCGCGGCGCTGGCTGGTGGAGGGAGTTCCCGCTTGCTCTCTGTCGCTGTCACCGCCCTGTTTCTGTAGCCGTATGGTACGCCTGTGAGACCGGCTGCCGGCTGACGTCTCCTTGCGATGGAGCATATCCGGACGACCAAGGTAGTCGGGCGCGGGATCGCCAGTCTTCAGGGGAAATGAGAAATAATATCTTTTTTTCTTTTAGGTCGAACAAGTAAAATTACTTGACCGATTCAGTACCAGCAACAAGTCATTAACAGGAACACTGTATCTTACGGCTACACATCTATTATTTATCGACTCTCATCAAAAAGAAACCTGGGTAAGGAGGACCGCAGCTGTACTATTTATCATGTTGATGACCTGGATGTTTTTTCATGCTGTAGATATTACACCACCATATTGCCTCAGTAGAGAAACTTGCTTTGACTACTTCTGGATGCCCCCTTGTGATACAGTGCAAGAACTTCAGAACTGTGCATTTCATTGTTCCCAGAGAAAGAGATTGCCATGATATTTACAACTCTTTGCTACAACTGTCAAAACAAGGTATTGTTCTTAGAGACCAAAGCTTACATGCTGCACTTAACATTTAAAATTTTGTATTCTGTAGCAAAATATGAAGATCTCTATGCATTTTCTTATAATCCCAAACAAAATGATTCAGAACGACTACAAGGCTGGCAGCTCATTGATCTCGCTGAGGAATATAAGAGGATGGGAGTGCCAAACTCACACTGGCAGTTGTCTGATGCCAACCGGGACTACAAGGTACCTTAACAACATTTTGGAGAAATTCAGAATACAATGGTTATGTTTTGTTTGATATTTACAGATTTGTGAAACTTACCCCAGAGAACTTTATGTTCCCCGGATAGCAAGCAAACCAATAATTGTTGGTAGTTCCAAGTTCCGGAGCAAGGGAAGATTCCCAGTTCTTTCCTACTATCATCAAGATAAGGAGGTAGGATGCTTTTCTTTTGATTTTAGAAATAAGCATAATCTCTTTTCTGTCCTTTAAAAAATAGGCTGCCATTTGTCGATGTAGTCAGCCACTCTCTGGATTCAGTGCCAGGTGCCTGGAGGATGAACATTTGCTTCAAGCCATTAGTAAAGCCAATCCAGTCAATCGCTATATGTACGTCATGGATACCAGGCCAAAAGTATGTATTTTAAATACAGTACAGTCTGCTAGATAGCTAACGTTACTTTTAATTTTTGTTATAGCGTCGCATGCAGAGCTGGTGGGCTACACAAAAGGACATTGGCAGAATTATAGTGAGGATTTCTTCAAAAATCCAGAATGATGAGAAAATAAGAGAAAGCAATGAGAAAAAGCGAGTGAGCAATATAGAACGCAAGTGGTTTTTAGGTGTCTCTAAATTTCTAAAACTTTTAATTTTAGCTGAATGCAATGGCCAACAGAGCAGCTGGAAAAGGTTATGAAAATGAAGACAACTATTCCAATATTAGATTTCAGTTTGTTGGAATTGAAAATATTCATGTCATGAGGTCCAGCCTTCAGAAATTATTGGAAGGTATATTATTGCTTACTTTTTTAGACACCCTTTTCTAATTGAAATATTTTTATACCTCTTTCAGTCAATGGCACTAAAGGGCTTTCTGTCAATGATTTCTACTCCGGTTTGGAGAGCTCGGGATGGCTTCGCCATATCAAAGCTGTTATGGATGCTGCAATCTTCTTGGCCAAAGTAATACTTTATCTTTCATATTTGGTCTTGGGTACGCTAGAATGTATGTGATCTTTCTTTTCAGGCAATAACAGTTGAAAATGCAAGTGTGTTGGTGCATTGTTCCGATGGTTGGGATAGGACTTCCCAGGTTTGTTCCCTGGGTTCTCTTTTATTGGATTCCTACTACAGGACAATCAAAGGATTCATGGTAAGGATTTATTTGGTTAGACCAATGGTTCTTCAGAAAGTGAATTTTACTTTTTCTCATTAAGGTTTTAATAGAAAAGGATTGGATCTCTTTTGGACATAAATTTTCAGAGAGGTGAGTCACAGTTACACAGTCATATATTTTATTTTTTAAAAGCTTATACTTTCTGTGGGGTTAGGTGTGGCCAGTTGGATGGTGACCCAAAGGAAGTCTCACCAGTGTTTACTCAGTTCTTGGAATGTGTGTGGCATTTGACCGAACAGTTTCCACAAGCCTTTGAATTCAGTGAAGCATTTCTTCTTCAGATCCATGAGCATATTCATTCATGCCAGTTTGGAAACTTCCTTGGAAATTGTCAGAAGGAAAGAGAAGAGCTCAAGTAAGATGATTCAATTAAAAGAGTCTCCTTTTAAAGATCTCTGTGTTTTTCTCATTATATTAAGGTTGAAGGAGAAGACTTATTCCCTGTGGCCATTTCTTTTGGAAGACCAAAAGAAGTACTTAAATCCTCTCTACAGTTCCGAATCTCACAGATTTACAGTTTTGGAGCCAAATACAGTATCTTTCAATTTTAAGTAAGTTGACATCATTGGAGTATTTATACTTGACAATTTATTGAAACTTTTTTTTGTCATAAAGGTTTTGGAGGAACATGTACCATCAATTTGATCGAACACTGCATCCTAGGCAGTCTGTATTTAATATAATTATGAATATGAATGAGCAAAATAAACAATTAGAGAAAGATATTAAAGACCTAGAATCTGTAAGTATTCTGAAGTATCTAATATATTTGGATAGTAATTTTTTCAAATTTGTGTTTGTTCTAGAAAATTAAACAACGCAAAAATAAGCAAACAGATGGCATCCTCACCAAGGAATTGTTACATTCAGTTCATCCTGAATCACCTAACCTCAAAACTTCCCTGTGTTTTAAAGAGCAGACTCTGCTACCCGTAAATGATGCTCTTCGAACTATAGAGGGCAGCAGCCCGGCAGATAATCGTTATAGTGAATATGCAGAAGAGTTTTCTAAATCAGAACCTGCTGTGGTCAGCTTAGAGTATGGTGTGGCAAGAATGACTTGTTAGACTCATAGAGTTTTTTCTGCAATGATTGCAGTACAAGAAAAGGATTATTGTGAGGATGGTCTGTAAGCATAACCAAAAGGAATTTGTCTAATAACAATTTTAGGGTTTAACAGTAGGCTAATAGTTGAAGGAAGGATAATAACTACCCTTGTGAGAGAAATAAGTCATTTTAATTGCATTTCCAGCAAGGAATGACATTCAGTTCTGTAAGAAATGAGTGGTATTTGATGTATTTACTCAAAACACAATTTGCACTGTACACTAGTGAATTGACGTTTATGATTTATGTTAATTCAGCCAAACATAAATAACCTTCCTTAAGTACAATTTAACTTCAAGAAAACAAAATTTGACAACATAGTTTCTTAATAAATGATATGGCATGTACTTTCAATTATGTAGCTTTGTAACTATGAATATTTACATATTTTGCCTTTTAGTGATATTTAATGTTAAAGTGCCATGAAAAATATTTCTAAGAAAGCCTTAAATTCCCAGTGGATTCTTTACCCTTAAGTTTTACAGCCTACAACAAGATTTTTTGTTTTGTTTTTCTTCTGGTCAGCCTTGTTTTGTTTGTAAAGAATTGTGCTCTCATTACTGCTGGGGGTGCATGCTACAATACTTCTATATAAACACTTGTAGAAGTACACTGTTCACGTTTAGCCTGCCCCACTTTTGTATTCAAAATTAATGAAACTGAAGGTTTATTCTGATCATAATTTGTTTAGTGCTACATTTGATAATTTATTATTTACAGCTTAGAATATTGATTTCTTGAATACGTATAAGCACATTTGACTGTCTTTTATATATGGATTACTGCATTCCATTGATTCTTATTTTGTGGTTGGCTTTATTTCTTTCACAACTGTGTAAGTTTAAAGAGCTAAAGCTCTAAAACTGTTCTGAGAAACAATGAATAGTACATGTATATGTATATTTTTAAACTGCCTTATTGCTCAATGAGTTGCTGTTCCTGGAGTATCTAACTTTCAGTTTACTCAAAAACTTTTGGGTAAATAAAAAAGGGAAGTACAGATAGTTTAGGTTGTGCATGGTTGCATGAATTTTGAAGTCATTTCTATGTGGAGCATTATTTTTCTTCTTGTTAAATATAGAAAAAAAAAGAGATTCTAGTACAAAGTTACTGTTTAACAAAAGCAACATAAACTCTGGGAAAGATTTCATTTTGCCATGTTATATTTACTGTTTATTCTGTGTACTAGTACATATCTTTAAATTACCAAAAAACAAGAAACAAAACATAAAAACCCCAAAACTATCACTTGGAATTAGCAATATCACCCAACTGGCTTTAAAATTGAAAATTTAAATAACATGGTGGCATGAAGTACAATTCGAGTATTAGGCAATTTGCATAGTGTTCCTCATGCTACTTTCTGTTACACCTCTATTATATTAGTTTTGAATATAAACATCTTTTTCAGACCAAAAAAAACTTTATTGTATGAGAGCTTATCTTATCCTGTTTATTTTTCCAATGCTTTTCTGTAATACATTATGTAATTTAAAAAATATTCCTTTTTAAACAGCAACAGAAATGCACTATAAAATATAGTATGTGATTAACCAATCCTGCTTCCATATTTAAGCACTGGGAATGGAAACTTAATCTCTGTGACTACAAAGGGAAGTTTTTGTGCCTTGGTGTTCCAGTCACTGATTGTGGTTTTAGAATCTTCTGTGGCTGACTTCTTGTATTCAACTCTGGTTTATTATCTTAATCTTCAACTTCAGACATATATTTGTGTGTTTATATGCTCACAGGTGGACTGAGAAATCAGTTACATCTTAAGTGACCTACAGGGTATATGTTGGCAAAAGCAGACTGTGTATATGTCTTATAAAGTTGAATTTATGTTCAGTGTGTTTGGAAGTGTATAGCATGTAAATTACTTCATATATGATTTAAAGGTAATTAAATGTTCACATTTTACTTTGAATGTTTTTCTTCTGGATAAAACAAATGGAATCAAGTTGTAGTTGTTTTTTTTTTCTTCTCACCTAGGCAAGTAGACTTGCCCATTACATTAACATAACAGCATAAGGTTTGAGGAGTTTATTTTCCAAAAGTTTGTTGATAAATAATACCTGTTTCATACAAAAATAATTTCCAGAATATTTAAAATAGGTATAGTGGGCTAAAAGGCCCATCAGATGTAGGTAATAATGTCATTAAGTTTTCATTTTGTTCCTGTCACTTGCTTATATTACAATCACTATTTTTTTGTGCCCTTGCCAACTTGATGGAAGGCAGGGTCCATTGAGTACAAACATTCGAGGTGAAATGTCTCTCCAAAGGCAGATCTGGATGTAAATATGAGGAAGAAAATAACTGGCTGACAAGAGGATAATTTTATTGAGGGTGTTTTGAAAAGGTCAGCTAGGCTAGAAGTAGCTCAGGGAATCTTGAGTAAAGATGAAGGGAACTCTTTTAAAACAAATTCAATTTATTTGGTCGGGTAGCAGAGCAGGGAGGTGGTGTCAGTCAAGCCTGTTTTGAAACATTTTTTGCAGAAGGTCAGCTTTAAAATATTGAAAAATTTCCAGTTGACATGCTAAGTTGGATTAAATGCTGATCATTTATAAAACTATATAGTTGCTGCAAAAGTAATTGGGGCTTTTGCCATTGAAAGTGATGACAAAAACCGCAATTACTTTTGCACCAACCTAATACTACAGTTGCAGACTTTTATTAGTGACGCTGATCTTCATTAGTCAAGTTTTAGTTATTTTGTTGGCTTTTCCATGTAGAATTCCAAGTGACATTAACATACTTTGATTAATTAAAGAAAATTTGGAGACTGTTTAAGATATATGTCTAGATATCAATGTAAACTATAAGCTTTAGGAACTTACATCTAGAAGAAAGCCTGGAATCTAGAATAATTATCTCAAAAAAAAGTATATATACCATTGTACTTGATATAAGAAAATGTAAACATGAAACCTTGACATTTTAATAAACAGTATTTGTGCTACTCTAGTTATTTCTAGGAAAGTAAAATATCCATTTAA